TCCAACTTGGAGAACACAGCCTAGGCCGGACTTCAGCCCCATTCTCATGCCCTCGGCCAGGCACACTTGTTCAGGGCACAACCTGCACAATCGTACACAGTGGCCCTGACTATGTCTGTATGCAACTACAAAAACAATAGGCCGGACGCGGTGGTTCACGCCTGTAATCCCAGCACTTTGGGAAGCCGAGGTGGGCAGATCACAAGATCAGGAGTCCCAGAACAGCCTGGCCAATATGGTGAAACCCCGTCTCTACTAAAAGTACAAAAATTAGCCGGGCATGGTGGCGGGCCCTTGAAGTCCCAGCTACTCGGGAGGCTGAAGCAGGAGAATTGCTTGAACCCGGGAGGCAGAGGTTGCAGTGAGCCGAGATCGCACCACTGCACTCCAGCCTAGGCGACAGAGCAAGATTCAGTCTCAAAAAAAAAAGTGAAGAGAAAAGAGGATCCGGTATCCAAATGTGTTTTATATAAAATGAATCGTTTTCAGTGCACTGAGGAAGTTTTCTATTTAAAGAAATCCTGCTGTGAACTCTTTTGTGAAGAATGCTTTCCTAATGGAATTAGTCACCACTGAGTCATTTCTGCAAACTTCAGGTTTGCGGTTTTGCCTAAGCAAGATCTGGCCGGAGAAGTGAGATAAATTATAGATGTCGCTAATAAATTACAGATTACTCAAAGGCAAAAGAGGAAAGAAAAAAAAAAATTGACTCGTGTATATGAACCGAATTGAGTCAGGGGTCTCCACCGGCGCTTAATCATGGCCGAGATCCTCCTGCTTCTGCCTGTCCTTTGGTAGACACACGCTACAAGTCAGCTTCTGTCCATCGAGGAAGGGAACGAACTAACAACAAAGAACAATTAAGAGAAGGTTGGCCCCGTGAAAACAAGGGACCATTGAAGAGCGAGTAAAGGCTTGGCCACGTTCTGGCCCCGCCCCACCCCGGTCGCCCTGACAACAGCGCCGGCGTCTGGGCTGAGCTTCGGACTCGCAGCCAGCCTCCCACAGGCCACCGCGCGCGCTCACTTGCGCATGCGCCTCGGAGCTGGCTTCAACCAGCGAAGGCTGAACCCGCTTCCAGGGTCCTCGCCGAGCTGGGAGTTAGGATCCGAGGGGGCCAAGAGGGATAAGAAAACTTCTCTGGGTGCCCACGTGGTACTGAGCGCCCTTGGGAGGGCTCTGGAGAAGACCATCGCCTTCCAGGGTAGCTCCCTCCCTCAAAGGTTTGAGATCATGGTCCAGTTCTCGGGTCTCCCAGCCTCAGTTTCCCCATTTGTAGGAAAGGCGTTCACAGCCTCTATCTCAGAGGAGGCTTTGAGGATTCAGAGAGCTCAGAAGAGGGTAGGCTTTGTGGTGAGCGCTGGGTAGGACTTGAGGAAGTATTATTATTGTTCTTATTTTACAGGGAAGGAAACTGAGGTCCAGAAAAGTTATGACTCGCCCCAAGGGGATTGCCTGGCAGGACGTGAAGGGGAAGAGGCCCACCCTGGAGTAACCCTCACTGGAGAATCCAGAGGTGAGATGAGCCTTGTACCTATCTCAGCAGAGTAGAGTGGACGGGACTCTCTCTTTCTAAACAGACACGCCGCTTTTTGGATGCCTCCTATGCCTGGCGGGAGTCTTGTCTGAGCTGGCACCACCACACGGCCCACGACATCTTCGCAGGGAAGCCTGTGGACCCTCTGCCAGGCTCCACAAGAGGTCAGGACAGTGCAGTGTGTTCACAAGGCCAGTTTCTGATCGTCCGCCCCGAGGCTGAGGACCAGTAGGCAGCTCCCAAGATGGTGAGTAGACAGCCTCGTGTGCCCTGGGTTTCTCTCTGAGTCATGTCTCTGTTCTGCTTTGCAGGGTGAAAGGAAAGGGGTCAACAAGTACTATCCTCCAGACTTCAACCCTGAGAAGGTAAGCAGGCTCTCCGCTCCAGGTCCACAGTAGCACTAATCCGCTCCTCATCCTCTCCACACAGCATGGCTCTCTCAACCGATACCACAACAGCCACCCGCTTCGGGAGCGGGCTCGGAAGCTGTCACAGGGCATCCTCATCATCCGGTAAGGCCCAGCATCACCTGAGGACCCCACCGAAGTGCAAGTAAGATGCTGTCTGTCTTTGCAGATTCGAAATGCCATATAACATCTGGTGCGATGGCTGCAAGAACCACATCGGCATGGGTGAGCCTCTGCCCACCCTCCATTCAGTCCTGGAAATTACCACCCCCGCCTGACCCCCTTCCAGGTGTTCGTTACAATGCAGAAAAGAAGAAGGTGGGCAATTACTACACAACCCCGATCTACAGGTAAGGGCGGCTTGGTGGCATCTTGGGAACAGCCTCCTGACTCCTGCCCACCGCTCCCTCCCAGGTTCCGGATGAAATGCCACCTCTGTGTCAACTACATCGAGATGCAGACGGACCCCGCCAACTGCGACTACGTGATCGTGAGTGGCGCCCAGCGCAAGGAGGAGCGCTGGGACATGGCGGACAATGAGCAGGTGCTGACCACAGGTGAGCGCCACCCACTTACCTGCCTGGGGGCCCTGGCCCTGAGTCTGCGCTGGGGCCCCCAAAGCCCAGCCGAGCTCTGATCGTTGCAGAGCATGAGAAGAAGCAGAAGCTGGAGACGGACGCCATGTTCCGGCTGGAGCATGGCGAGGCCGACCGCAGCACACTCAAGAAGGCGCTGCCCACACTGAGCCACATCCAGGAGGCCCAGAGCGCCTGGAAGGACGACTTCGCCCTCAACAGCATGCTGCGGAGAAGGTTCCGGGTGAGGGGGGCTCCAGCCCGGGGTCAGAGAGGCCTATCTCTGGTGTTCTTGGCCCTCAACACAGGAAAAGAAAAAAGCCATCCAGGAGGAGGAGGAGAGAGACCAGGCCTTGCAGGCCAAGGCGAGCCTGACCATCCCGCTGGTGCCCGAGACGGAAGATGACCGCAAGCTGGCGGCTCTGCTGAAGTTCCACACCCTGGACTGTGCGTAGGAGGCCAGGGGGAAAAGGGGACAGCCGCCCCTGAAATGTCCTCTCCTCTCCTCTAGCCTACGAGGACAAGCAGAAACTCAAGCGGACCGAGATCATCAGCCGCTCCTGGTTCCCCTCTGCCCCCGGATCCGCCTCCAGCAGCAAGGTCAGCGGCGTCCTGAAGAAGCTGGCACAGAGCCGCAGAACCGCGCTTGCCACCTCCCCCATCACCGTCGGGGACCTGGGCATCGTGCGGCGGAGGTCTCGGGACGTCCCGGAGAGCCCCCAGCATGCGGCCGACACCCCCAAGTCTGGGGAACCGCGGGTACCAGAGGAGGCTGCCCAGGACCGGCCCATGTCCCCCGGAGACTGTCCTCCGGAAACAACTGAGACCCCCAAGTGCAGCAGCCCGAGGGGGCAGGAAGGGAGCCGTCAGGACAAGCCCCTGTCGCCAGCAGGCTCCTCCCAGGAGGCAGCTGACACCCCCGACACGCGGCACCCCTGCAGTCTCGGCTCCTCCCTCGTGGCGGACTACTCCGACTCGGAGAGTGAGTGAGCGATCCCCATCCTGGAGACTGGACCCGCTCTAGAGGCCCGGACACACCCAGGAGGCCCCTCACAGACTGCAGACCCCCGGCTCGCCCACCAGCCCTGGGAGAGCTCAGATGCCGCATCCTCCCCAGACCGCGCCTTCCTGCAACCGTGGAGTTATTTATTTGGTCCTGGTGAGGGTGTTTGTGCCTTGTGAGACTCCGTACATTAAAGACCTGTCTCTTCTTCCCTGTCTTGGGTTGTTAGATGGACCCTGG